TGCAGCTGCCGGCGCGACCGCTGGAGGCTACACCAGAAGGTGATGAACACCGGCAGCAGGACCGAGCACAGCGTCCACAAGATCAGGTGCCCGTCCGCAAACAGGCCCTCGGAGGGCGAGCCCGGCGCCGGCCGCCTCTCCGCTTCCATCTTCTCCAAGGACGATACCTAACCAGAAAAGAAACAGGCGGTGCACCCCGAGCTCGCCATCCCTTCCCCGCCCCCTTCCTGCCTTTCCGGGGCCAAACCGGGCGCCCTCAGTGAAGGTGGCTCCGCTCTCCCGAGGGCGGGACTGCGCCTCGTCCCCCCGTCTCCCGGGACCTGCCGCGCCGAGAAGGCGACGTCCAGCCATCACGCTCCAATCCCCACTCCCCAACCCGCCCCACCTCGGGAGCGCGTCCAGGAGCCCAAGGCGGCTGCTGCTGCCGCCGCCGCCTCACCTTGCCGCCGGTCTGACCCACGGAAGGGCGCAACATACAGGGGCAAGCTGCCCTCCACCGAAAGGCCGGGCGTTCAGGCCAGGCAACGCCGGTCGGCGCCCGTAACCGTCGGCCCAGGCCTCGCACTCCCCTCCGGGGCGCCGTCTCCTCCCGGGCCCCACCCGCTCCCACGCGCGGCCCGGCGACCCTAGCCCCTCTCGGGAGGCCTCCGGAGACCTGCGCCGCGCCGGTCCTCGAAGCCCTACCTCGCGCGGGTGGAGGCGCGGCTCCGGGCCAGCAGGCCTTGGCCGCCTCGCGCAGGAGGAGAACGACGCTGGGCCGCCAGCAGGGATGAAGCCGGGCGGGGGAAACGCTTAAGGCTCCAGCCGCACGCACGCCGATCCGGCGCGCGGGGCCGCGAGCTGGAGGCGGGGCCTGTGGCGGCGAGCCCCGTGGCTGGGCGGAGCCAGGGCTGACGGGCGGGGCGGAGGTGTGAGGTGGGAGGGGAGACGGACCGGCCTGAGGGGGCGGGGCCGTGGAGGAGGCTGGAGACGGATGGAAGAGGCAGGGCACTGCGGCTGGGGGCGGGGCCTAGGGGAAGGGGGCGGAGTAACAGTGGGGCGTTTGAGAGGATGGAGGGTTGAATGCCAAAACTTCGTAATCGTAGAAAATTCTGGAAAGCCGCCGGCGGGGCAAGGCCACGAGGATCCTCCTCGCAGCACCGCGCCGCGCGGGGCCCAGGGGCCGCGCTCACGCCCGCCGCTCGGCGCAGACACGAGTGCCCCCGACTTGAGCCGAACCTCTAGCCGATGCCGGCGCCGCCGCCGCCGGGGATGCGTAAGCCGACTGGGAAGCGAGGGGGGGAGGCGGCCTGCGCGGCACCGCCCGACCTGGCCGCGGCGGGCTGAGGTAGGTGTGGCGGCCGCAGTAACGCAAACCTGATGGGAGCACGCCTCCTGCTGCTGTCGTCCAGCCCCAGGTTCCGGAGGAATGCTCGCTCCCCGCTGGAGTCCTACCAGCCCAACACGGACCTGAGCCGCGACCACGCGGGCTGCAGCCTGCAGCACATCAGCTACCCGGAGAACGCGGACGCGGAAGCACCGCTGCTCAGCACCCCCGAAGAAACACGGAATCCAGAGAGGCACAGGCACCGCCCCGGCGCGCACAGCTGCACTCAGCGGCTTCCTTCCTACTACATACATACATAGGAGTGGGAGCCGAGGACCACTTGTTGCTTGCGGACTTCCTCTAGCATAAAAGATGGAAAGAAAACACACACCGAAGCAAGGGACCAAAGGAACAGAAAAGAAACGCAGAGATCATAGGAAAACTGCAAAGAAATACTTGATAATATCTTCCAAACGATTAGAGAAGACATAACATTCATTAAGAATACACATATAGATGTATATATACGTGTATGTGTGTATGTATATATTATTATGTGTGCACTGTGTTAAGTTTATCATCCTTATTTTACAGATGAAGAAAACCTGCTTGATATCACACAGTCAGGAGTCAACTGAGTTGGGGCTTTGAACTTAGGTTTATCTGATGCCAAAGTTTGTGATGCTCTTCAACCATTTAGGGTACCGCAGAGTGTGGATTTTGAATCACCTGCATCAGCATCATTTTAAAATATAGATTCTGTGGTCCTGACCAGGTCTCTGAAGTCAGAATATGAAGTGGAGCTAGGAATCTAACTTCTTAACAAGTTCCCTAGGTAATTCTTTATTCAAACTTTTTTTGTTTATATGTGGCCTTCATTTCTTTGCTTTTCTTTATAGATGCCTAAGGGTATCCCTGAATGATACAGTTTTGTTTGAAAGACTGAAAAGCCCAAAGCTGGCCCTTTTGGGAAATAGCAGTAAATCATTGATATGTGAAGGTTCCCAGCAGGAGGTAAGTTGAGCAATGTCTTTGGGACAGAGTCTTCATATTACAGAGGAACAATTTCCTTCCTCAGGATGAAAATTTACAGGAATTCGGAGGAAAATATTTCAGTGGTCATTACTAAAACGCTCAGAGTCAGATACATTCAGCATCATACCGTAAGTCCCGTTAGTCAAAGCATAAACAAGCGCAGGGCCTGGCATGGCTTCCTTCAAGTTGGCTGACTCAGTCTGGGAGGATTCACTCAGCAAGAGGCAGAGGAACCAAGGCAGGATGAAGACATTGCCTGTGCTCGTGCTGTCTCTTACCTTACTGACTGTCTTCTCAGGTGGGCACTGACTCCAAAAACAGCCTATTTCTGTGTCCTTAAGGCACCTTCCCGACTTTTCCAGAGACCTCCCCGATTTTGACAGAGAAGCAGGCCAAACAGCTCCTAAGATCTCGGCGACAGGATAGACCAAGCAAACCCGGATTCCCCGATGAGCCAATGCGGGTGAGTGCTTTGCTCTGGCAGTTTTAAAGAAAGAAGCCTTCTTCAGTGTGGTTTGTTTTGACAGGAATACATGCACCACCTGCTCGCCCTGGAGCATCGCGCTGAGGAGCAGTTCCTGGAGCACTGGCTGAACCCTCACTGCAAACCCCACTGTGACAGGAACAGGATTCATCCTGTGTAAGGGGATCAGGACCAGCCTCGGTACGTCTCCTTCTCTCTCCCGGACCTCTGTCTATCCTAATGTTATTTTCTTGTTCTTTTTCAGCAAGCATTTTAATAGACAACAAGCTGGATAATGTCGAAGCAAGACAAGGCTGCTTCTTTCACTTGTTTTTAAATTGCAGAAATGGATGTCTTCAGACCTCGTGAACTGTGGGCATATCAAAGATTGCCTTGGAAATGGCAAATATATATACTGCTTCATTTTACTAACCTGCATAGATCACTAAAACCAATAGCTTAAAGCATAGACACCTCCCAAAGGTCTTCCCATCAGTTTGCAAGAGTGGGAACAACCAGAATCTTACCTGGGGTTGATGGAGCTGGAACTCCCAGACCAGGAGTTGGGGCAGGCTGCCTGCCCTAAGGAATTTGGGGAATCCTTGTTCAGAGTAGTGAAGCATACCACTTGGGGTTGCTGAGTTGTTTTGTCCTCTATTTTTTTCCTCTTCTTTTCTGCCCTAATAAACATTGGTATTAAATTTACTTTTAGTGGTCTCTTCCTTTCTCTCTCTCTC